GTGCCTAGCAGAATCAATGCCCAAAGTGTTCCCGATATGCTGACCGAGGGTCAGATCCCACTTGCCTCTTCTCGAAGATTCTCTACCTGACCACTTCTCTCCTTGCTGCCGCTGGCTAGCACAGAACATCCAGTCCCCGCTGCTGTACTAAGCAACACGGAACCGGGTGGCACCTAGACTTGTTCCCTGTCGCTGCAGATGTAGAGTAGTGTCTTTCCCTCCTTCCAAGCTAGTCGCCCAGGGCAGGGTCGCCCTGTCTGGCTAGGGTGCTGCACCCGCAGCTCTCGGTATCTTAGGTCAGACGCCTGGAACGCGCAGGCCGTTTCTGTTCCTCCGGAAAACAATCTCTGAGCTGCGCCACGACCCGTCCCTGCGGAGCAGGAGTGGGGAATGGGAAGGTGGGAAGGCGAGTCCGCGACTCTGCTCCCCAACCCCAGCTGGCGCGGCGGCTTTCCACGCACCCCCCTCCCCCCACCCCGATCTCCCGATCCTGGCTCTGGCGCGGTGCTCCTTGCAGCCCCACGCTTTGCAAACTTTCGGAGTTTTACTCCATTTGCGTCACGGAAAAGGCAGGAGGATGACGGAGTCCAGGAAGCGAGGCAGCGGCAGCTGGCAAGCTCCCCCGCCGGGCGCTCCAACCACGGGGGCGTGAGGTGTCTCCCGGCGAGGGCGGACAGGCGGAGGGAGAGGAGGGGAGGTGGCGGTCCCAGGGACCAGCCCCGGAGGCTCTCGGGCCCCCTCGTTCCCGGGTCGTTTCCTCCCTCTCGCCTCCCGGACTGAGCGCCAGCGAGCGAGGGCGCTGGCCAGCTGGGAAGCCGCGCGGAGGAGTAGGCGGGGGCTCGGCTGCAGCGCCCCGGGCCCGCGGGAGGGCGGAGCTGGCCGTCCCTGCCCCGCCGGGACGCACGGAAGTGCAGCGGAGTTTGCCCGATTCTCCAGCCTGCTTCCCCCTCCCTCCTCCCTCTCCCCACCCCTCACCTCCCCTTTGGCGATCCCCTCCTTCCTCAGGACGCCACCTCCCGGAATCGCCTTTTTGTTTTGGAGCTGCCTTCTCGCTGGCGGAGCGGAGGGTCTGCGAGCGCCGGGGAAGGCAGGCTGGGGGCGCAGCCCGCCCCCCACTGGCCGGGCCCCGCAGGGCGGAGAGGAGGACGGACGGACAGACGGCTGGCCGCGCCATCTGCTCGCCGGAGCTCACTCTCCAAACTCCAAACTGTTGAGTGTGTGCGTGCACGCGAGGGTGGTGATCGGGGGTCGTAAGTCCCGGGTGAGGAACCGGTTTCTGCTGGGGTTACCTTTGGACGGGGTTCCTGGGATTCAGAGCAGGGTCAGCGTCAGGCTCAGAAACTGCTGAGGAATTAGGCAAACAAAAGAGACCACTCAGCGAGTGGCTAGAAGTCGCCCGACAGCCTCGTCGCGCCCCCTCCTTCCTCCGGGGTTGGGGCTGGCCACTTCTGGGGCGGGGAGAGGGCGCCCGAGCCGGCGGGGGCTCCGGCTGCGCAGCCGGGGTCGAAGAGTTGGCGGCCTGTTGTGTAAGCCTCAGTCCTTGTTTTCCCGGCCTGGCTCGTTGTGAAGCCGGACACATCCACCCTTGGACTCGATTCAGGCGGCTGCTGCTTTTCTCCTTGCCCCTCTTGGATTTTCCGGATTTTTGAAAACCCAGTGGCCCAGGAGCAAGAGGAGGAAGGAGGAAGGGGCAGATCTGCAGAGGAATGTGAGAGCCTCCCAAAGCGAGAGCCGCCAAAAGAATCTGGGAGCCAGAGGGACAGCCGAGCCCTGCCCGGGTTTCTGGAATGGTGGTTTCAGAGTGAGTCTCTTCTATTTTAGAACGTTGTTCCAGTGGAAAGTGTCGAATTTTTCCCCTCGCAGGGCAGATTTCTCCAGGTCACTTGACTTTTCTTCTGGGAGTAGGAGTTAGGAGAGATTCCCCTCTAACCCCCCAGAGGCTGCTAAGGGAGGAGGAGACTGTGGACATGAGCCCTCCCTGCTCACAAGCATATGCCCGGAGACCTGATAGGGCAGTTTCTGGGCCATGGACATTGCTTTGAAGAGGGGGAGACTGGACAGCATCTGTGGGTGCTGAGACCCCACCTTAGGACCTGAGAGATTGAACTGTGTAAGCGCCATTCAGCTGCGAGTGCATTCTTGGACTGCCTTGTGAGCATCCCCGGTCTGGGCAGGACCCTCTCCTTCCCATCTTTCTATACCACCCAGCCCAGCCATGGCACTGAAAGGCCGAGCCCTCTATGACTTTCACAGTGAGAACAAGGAGGAAATCAGCATCCAGCAGGATGAGGACCTGGTCATCTTTAGCGAGACCTCACTGGATGGCTGGCTGCAGGGCCAGAACAGCCGTGGGGAGACAGGGCTCTTTCCTGCCTCTTATGTGGAGATCGTCCGTTCTGGCATCAGCACCAACCATGCTGACTACTCCAGCAGCCCTGCAGGCTCTCCCGGAGCCCAGGTGAGCTTGTACAACAGCCCCAGTGTGGCCAGCCCAGCTAGGAGTGGTGGGGGCAGTGGCTTCCTCTCAAACCAGGGTAGCTTTGAGGAGGATGATGATGATGACTGGGATGACTGGGACGACGGATGCACAGTGGTGGAGGAGCCACGGGCTGGTGGGCTGGGCACCAACGGGCACCCTCCCCTCAACCTCTCCTACCCTGGTGCCTACCCCAGCCAGCACATGGCCTTCCGGCCCAAGCCACCACTGGAGCGGCAGGACAGCCTGGCATCTGCCAAGCGAGGCAGTGTGGTGGGCCGTAACCTCAACCGTTTCTCATGCTTTGTGCGTTCTGGAGTGGAGGCCTTCATCCTGGGTGATGTGCCCATGATGGCCAAGATCGCTGAGACATACTCCATTGAAATGGGCCCTCGTGGCCCCCAGTGGAAGGCCAATCCCCACCCATTTGCCTGCTCTGTGGAGGACCCCACAAAACAGACCAAATTCAAGGGCATCAAAAGCTACATCTCCTACAAGCTCACACCCACCCATGCTGCCTCACCCGTCTACCGGCGCTACAAACACTTTGACTGGCTCTATAACCGCCTGCTACACAAGTTCACTGTCATCTCGGTGCCCCACCTGCCTGAGAAGCAGGCCACTGGCCGCTTCGAGGAGGACTTCATCGAAAAGCGGAAGCGGAGACTCATCCTCTGGATGGACCACATGACCAGCCACCCTGTGCTCTCCCAGTACGAAGGCTTCCAGCATTTCCTCAGCTGCCTGGATGACAAGCAGTGGAAGATGGGCAAACGCCGGGCGGAGAAGGATGAGATGGTGGGTGCCAGCTTCCTGCTCACCTTCCAGATCCCCACCGAGCACCAGGACTTGCAGGACGTGGAAGATCGCGTGGACACTTTCAAGGCCTTCAGTAAGAAGATGGACGACAGCGTCCTGCAGCTCAGCACTGTGGCATCAGAGCTGGTGCGTAAACATGTGGGGGGCTTCCGCAAGGAATTCCAGAAGCTGGGCAGTGCCTTCCAGGCCATCAGTCATTCCTTCCAGATGGACCCCCCCTTTTGCTCTGAGGCCCTCAACAGTGCCATTTCTCACACGGGCCGTACCTATGAAGCCATCGGGGAGATGTTTGCTGAGCAGCCCAAGAATGACCTCTTCCAGATGCTGGACACACTGTCTCTCTACCAGGGCCTGCTCTCCAACTTCCCTGACATCATCCATCTACAAAAAGGTAAGGCCCAGTGCAGGCAGGAAACTCGTCCTTCACACGCTGTCCTCTGCTCTGCCTATGCCAGGCGCCTTCGCCAAGGTGAAGGAGAGCCAACGCATGAGTGACGAGGGCCGCATGGTGCAGGACGAGGCAGACGGCATTCGCAGGCGCTGCCGCGTGGTGGGTTTCGCCCTGCAGGCCGAGATGAACCACTTCCACCAGCGCCGTGAGCTCGACTTCAAGCACATGATGCAGAACTACTTGCGCCAGCAGATCCTCTTCTACCAGCGGGTGGGCCAGCAGCTGGAGAAGACCCTGCGCATGTATGACAACCTCTGACCGCGTGTGCCTGGGCCCCCTCCTTCCCCTGGGCCTGGTCACTGCAGTGTACCCCACTTTCCCGACCTCCCTATACCAGCAGTGACTGGGGGAGGGGTCAGCGGTGGGGGAGATAAGCGGCCTGTCCTGCCTCCTGGGAGAAGGAGCTTTCAAGGAGTCATGGGTGCCCCTGGGAAATTCCCCACTCCTTAGAAGTGGGGCACAGCAGGGGTGAGAATAGAGTCAGGAGCCCTCGAGGCCAAGGCCTGGGCTGCCGGTCAGTCAGTGAAGGTCAGGCCAGGGTCTCAGCCTCCCCTAGAGCCTATTTTGCTTGCTCACCTGGCCACTGCTGCCTTATCCATTCAGCAGACACCGAGGCCTGCTGCACCCTTGGGTCGGATGCTGGGCACCCAGGGCTGTGACATGCCTGCTCTTCAGGAGTCCTCAGTGAAGGTCGGGGTCAGACACAGACAGAGTCAATGCAGTATGACTGATGTTTAAGTGAGGGATTTCTGGAAGCTCATAGAAGGGACCACAGCATTCCACTGGTCAGGGAAGACTCCATAGAGTAGGCAACATTTGGGCAGTGTTTTGAAGAATGACAAGGGCCTGCCAGACAGTACATGGGGGAGAAGGACTTTCAGGGGAGAGGAACAGCATGGGCAAAGTTATGGAGGCATGCAAACATCTCCCTCTTCTCTCCCTTACTTTCCAAGCAAGTTAGGTACGCTTTCCATGGGGATTCTGGCCTGTGTGGTAGGAAGGGATCTCCCTTGCTCCCATGTTGCTGGCTGTCCGTACATCACCCTGTCCCCTGCAGGAGGGGGCTACAGGCCATCTCCCTCCTGTAGGCCTCTGACTCCCCTCCACTTTTGGGCCCTCAGCTTATCTCGGGCAGGGGACCATTGCAGCATCCTCCCCTCCTCGGACTCAAGGTGCTGAGGTATAAGCCCTGGGCCCCAGATCCCTGGTGACACCTTCCTGGAGAAGACTCTCAAAAGTGACTGTATATTTGAGTTCACCAGCAATAACTCCCCACACTCGAAGCAGGTCCAAACCCAGGATCTCAGGGTCCTTGGGCTCTGTGGCACTGTCTTCCCAAGATCCTTCCTGTTGCACAATGGGAAACCTAAGAGGAAAAAGACAGGGGCCTGCTTGCCCAGCCATGCGAGGGATTCCATGCCCACCTGCCCTCTGTCTGCCTCGCTGGAATGTGGGCCCCTGCTCCCCGTCAGGTTGTGCTGTCTCTGACCTATGTTTACATCCCCGAGGGGTTTCTGCCTCCTCCCCACCCAGGTCAGGGTGTGGTCCAGCAGCTTGCTGTGGGGTGCTGACATGTGTCACCACTGCCCCCCTTGCCCCCGGGGGGGTCATGGTCTCCTCCTGGATGCTGCTCCTTGAATCTTTTTTCTTGATAAACCTTTTACAATTAAGATAACACAAGCATGACTTTTTCTGTTTGGATCCCAGAAAGGCGGAGGGCAGGAGAAGGATAGAGCCCTAATTGCTCCTGAGAGCCATTGGATGAGATTCTGAGGTCGTGGTGGGCACAAATTTTCCACAGAACCTCAAAAGTTCAGGGGAGGGCTATGCTGGTGGAAGGTGCCAGCAGGCAGGAGGAGCTAGAGGCGGCTGTGGACCCCTGGGTGGATCCATCCCTCCCTAGAACGCACTCTTGTCTCTAAAACAGGTGGAGTGCTGCCCAGGGGACTGGCTGTACTGCCTTGTGATCTGGGGCTGAGGGTTGTATGAGGAAGGGACAGGACGCTGTGCCCTAGGACAATTAATAGATGGTGGCTCCTCTCCCCAAGGAGCCATGCCCTGGCCTTGCCCTTGAAAAGCCCTAGTCCAGGGGAGGGAAGTGGGGGACTCAGAAGCTGTGTCTCTTCCCCAAACCGTCCTGGGTACCCAGCCCTGCGGAGGCTCCCACATTGGAAACTGAAGAGGACGCTGGCTGTTGGGGGTGCCCTGATCAGGATGAGCGGACCTTGCTCTTGGATCTGTTCATCCACAGATGAGAGGAGGGTACTGGTTGAGACTTGGCTCTCCTTTGGAGGCAATGGGGACTTGGTGGAGGGAGGGCTTCCAGGGTCAAGGCCGTCAGGGAAGGTTGGCTAGACCAGGGACCAGGGAGCTTGTGCAGGAAGATGGAGAAGGGCCAGCAGGTGCGGTGGGGGAAGGGGCGGGCAGGACTCCCTGTTCAGGGCATAGCGTCCTCAGAGGAACTTCTGGAATGGGTCCCCCTGGCCCTTGGTCAACATTAGGTCAGATTTGGGACTTTCTGAGGAATTTTCCCCTCTCTCCACCCTGCCCCATTTTCTAACCCATCCGAGGAACTTCCCGCCCTTAACCTCTTCTCAGCTCTGCCATCCATGTAGCCATCTGCAGAAGGGGCTCTGAGCAGTGGGGGCTGGGCCAGGCCGAGGCAGGGCTGGTGGGAATGCTCCTCCTAACCCATGGTGCCTGGAAAGTCCCCTGCTCATGCTTCCTGCTCTGGGAACAGTGTTGTCCTCTGTGTGCCTTCCTTGAGAGGGGACCACCTCCCAGGCCTTCCATCCTCAGGGTGAGGCCATCAGTCTGATACTTTTCTCAGGAGGGACTTGGATCCAGGAGAAGCATCAGGAAGTGGAGTCTTGGGATAATGCCAGGCCTGCTCCTGGTATCCTGAGGTCTCTGGGCTGGGGCAGGTGTGTGTGTGGCAGGGAGGGAGGCTGTCCTGGCCCTCCTCTCTCTTTTCTTTCTGCCTCTATGGGGGTGGGGGTATTGGGGGAACTTGGGGCCGTTCTGGGGTAGCTAAGCCCCTTTCAGCAGGAGATTGGGGGACCAGTGTTGGGGGCATCCTGGTGATGGCCGATTCCTGCCTCGTCACATGCCAGGCAGATGTTCCCGACTCGGCTGGACCCAGCTGCCTCGTTTCCTCCCTTACTTTGCTCTGAGGGGGTGGAAAACAAGGCTTCTCTTTCTGCCCTGGACAGCTACCAGCACCCGGGGTAGGGGATCCCCTGGTCACCAGTCTTGGCCCAGTACAGGAAAAGGAATCCGCTTTGTGGCCACAGATGGGGGCTGGGGATGGAAGCAGACCTCAGATCCTGCATCTCTTCACCCGCTGGACACAGGAGGGCTATGAACCACTGTGCCGTGGCTGCACCACTGGCTGGAGCAGAGCCAGGCCTGGGAGAGGCAGGTGGCCCCATCGGCCCCTGCTCTGCACCACCCCTCCCAGATGACAGAGCCATATGTCTTCCACGTGTCTACACACTCACAGACTCACGAATGTAATCGCTCAGTCTCACAACAAGCACACGCAGTCACACACCTGCCCACAGGCACATACGCCACATAAGCATGCCTGTATGCTCACACAGTCATACTGCCACACGCTATTACACATTCACAGCCACAGCCACACATGCCTTGCCATCCATTCAAAGCACCAGTGGCTACTTTGTCAGACACAGCCACACCACAGTCCTATGCACATGGTCATAGCCTCACACAGTGACACATACTCGGGCACACACCGCCACAAAGCCATGCTTGCACAGAGCAAAGGTGTCATAAGCATCTCTGTGCCTGGACTGCACCTGCATGACCTCCCAGGGTCCCCACCTCATCAGAGATTAAGGAGAGCTTTGCTTGGAGACACCACCCCTGGAGGGGGTGTCTCCAAGGGGGAGTAGAGCCAGTCACAAGCACCACATACAGGCACACAGCCTGAGGTCTAGGGATGCAATTGGGATGACTGGATACCACCAAGTTCAGCTCCTTATTGAACAGATGGGCGCCTGAGGCCCAGGGAGCAGTGGTGGCTGGCCTTATCACCCAGCAGGGCAGGGGATACTCTGGGGCCAGAGCCTGGCTCTGGGCAGACTCTGTTTCCTGGCCCTGCCCTCCCCTGGGCCAATCCTCTGGGCCAGGCTGCCTCTGAAGGCCCCTGGCTGAACCGATCCAGCAGAGCTCCAGGCAGCTCCCTTCTCAAGCTAGAGCTGAGCTGCAGTGGCCACGGGAGCCGGAGCCAGGATGCGGTGGGCAGGGCCTAGGCCTGGGCGGGAGGAACATTCCTGCACCATCTCCTCCCCAAGCATGTGAGGACCCAGCCCGCCCTGCCCGCCTGCCCGCTGACTCAGGCCTCCAGGAGCCAAGCCTGCTCAGCTCCCCCACCCACCCTAACCTGCTTCCCCACTAGTTCGGCTCTGGTTCCCCTCTCCACTGGCTGGGGCAGGAGAAGACGGTGAGCCCTGGTAGGAAGACCATGGGGAAAAATCAAACCTCACCACCCCCCGACATAGCTCAGAAGGGCTGATTGTGAAACCCAGCTCTGTTCAACATAGTTGAACACAAACTTTTTTTTTCTTTTGGTTTGGTTTTGTTTTGTTGGTCAAACCCCAGTGCAGTGCAGTCTGTTTAAGAAGTAGTGTCGCATAGCTGTGGCCTGGATCTGCTCAGCAGCCCCAGTAGGCAGCATTTATTCCCTTTCGCAACAAAGAGACTGAGACTTGGCCAGAGGGAAGATGGGACCTGCCTAGGTTCACACAGGGAATCTCTGGCGGGGCTGGACTCAAACCCAGCTCCCTGCCATCACTCCTTAGAGTCACACTGATGAACTCATTTAGGGCCAAAGGAAGAAGGGGAGGCAGATTTCCCCTCTAGATGAGTGAAGGGATAGGAGGCTGGTGAACCCAACGGCTGAAATGTGAAGGGTGAGAGGGTAGGGTGAGTCCCCCCAGCCCTGAGGGATGAAGGGTCTGAAGATGGCACTGCACGGTGACAGCTGCAGTGACTCAGGAGCTCCGTTTACAAAGGAACATGAGTGAGGAACATAACTTAATTTTTTTTTATATCTGACCTGAATTTCTGTTTTCCTCCCCCATTCCCCACATGGTAGAAGTGTAATCTCACATCAATTTGGGGACCCTTTCTTTCCCCAGGGATGTGTAGAACTTTTGGGGATGGCACATTTGAAGACCTTAGGGAGCTTTGCATTTTAAAGGCTGAATCCCACACTCTATCATACATATTAATATTTACCTGCATTCCACATTAAAGGGTTCAGTTTATGACTTGTGTCCTGTCTTGTAGATACTTAATTAAACGGTATTAATTTTGATTTTGCCCCTTTCTGTTGGTGCTCTGCTCTCT